CTTGTCTTTTCTAACATTTATGGGGCACTTATTATGTGCCAGATATGCTTTAAATTCTTTACATATATCAATTATTAACTCATTTAGTTATTATCAAAATGCTATAGGGGCCAGCAAAATTAGGCCACGGTACCAAGTTCATGGAGCTTGGAGGTGATGAAGCCAGGATTCATTCAAATCAAGCATTTTGACACCAGAGTCTGCTATTTCTTTTAGCAGCCAACAGCCTCTGTAGAGCCCGTGCCCACCAAGGCCCTTGGTGTTGCAGCCTCTGTGGCCAGCATGCCCTCCCTTGCTGTTAGTGTTAGAAAGTTGCAGCTATTGCATTGCTCGAGTGGGTGCTTCTGGCAAATCCTTGTTGCTTCTCGTTTCCTGTTTGCCTCATCTGTCCTCCTTGCTGCAGAAATTGTTCTTCTTTCCTCTCCTCACTGCTCTGCTGACATGCCCAGCCCCACGGAGCAGAGTGGCCAGGGGCATTGCTCACACCCTGGCAGGAGGCCTTCCCTGCTAACAGTGTTAATAACGATGTCATTTTTCCACTCCATGCTGAAGATGGCTTTGTCAATAAAATCAGGCAGTTGATGAAGACAGTTCCCTCTCATGATGAATTCACTTGTCTTTTAGGATTCTAGCCAGGCAGTCAGGATTGTCGGGACCTCTTTCCCCAGCTTCTCAGAAGAAATCATGTTCTTCTTAGAGGTATGTTTTTGTTTTTTGTTTTTTTTTTTGAGACGGAGTCTTCGCTCTGCCACCCAGGCTGGAGTGCGGTGGCACAATCTCGGCTCACTGCAAGCTCCGCCTCCTGGGTTCACGCCATTCTTCTGTCTCCGCCTCCCGAGTAGCTGGGACTACAGGCGCCTGCCACCACGCCCGGCTAATTTTTGGTATTTTTAGTAGAGACGGGGTTTCACTGTGTTAGCCAGGATGGTCTTGATCTCCTGACCTCGTGAGGCACCCACCTCGGCTTCCCAAAGTGCTGGGATTACAGGTGTGAGCCACCACGCCTGGCTTTTTTTTTTTTTTACATGAAAAAATAATGATGACAATGCTTTAATTTCATTTCTCTGAGCTTTAATTCTGTATTAAGGACTGTGCTGTGTTTTAAATTGATGATTTGATCCCCTCAACAGTCCTGAGGTTAGTCCTATAGTGACATGCCTCCAGGTTCCACATCCCACAACCAGCATTTGATAGAGTAAGAATCCCAGTGCTGTGGAGGAGGTCCTACTCTTCTTGATCTTTTAATGCCCCACCTGTCAGTCTCCTGCTGGGCTCTCTGTTGCCTGGGAAGATTTCTCTGTAGGTGTTCCTGTGAGTTTCCTTAGTGCAGGTTAATGATGGTTGTTGATCACCTGCAGTCCCCATTGTCACTGAATGTGATTGCCTGGAGGTCATCAGACACTAACTCCTGGGGAGGCACTTAACATCAGAAGTGTTTATTAACTTGACCTTGACCAATTGGCCTCCTTAGAGCTGAGGGGCCAAGAACACTGTCACTGTGTGACAAGGACTAGGAGCCACCCAGACCCATAGAGTATTCCCTTCGTTTCAGCAAATCTGTATTTTGAGGCTGCCACTGAAGGGTGAATCATGGATGTGGCGTGTCTAGGCAGACTTGGGTGGAGAGGAGTCAGCTCCCTGTTAACAGAGGACTTTGGAGAGGTTTTGAAAGGAAGGGAGAATGTTGAGGCCTTGTACTGTATTCCCCTGATAGCCTGAATCTGTTGTCAGCTCTTGGACCTTGGAGCAGGTGACTTCACTGGTCCTGCCTCAGTTGCGTCATTTGTAACATGGAGGGTTGGATGCGATGAGTCCAGTCTTTCCAGCTCTTGACCTTCCATGTCTGCTGCTGTCTGCAACACTTCCCCTGCCTCTTGCCACCCTTGCTTTTTTTGGCTGTCGTCTCTGTTTTTTTCTTTATCTTGACTATTTATATTTATACTTTTCAAGAAGTTAGAGCTAAGAGTGAACGTTACCTCTTTCATCCCCTTCTTTAAAGATTCCCTCCTTGGAGATATCACTGGAGTTGATGTGGTGGTTGGTACTTGAGCTGGAATCCCAATGGGTGCCTTGCTGGTTTGAGATTGGGCCGAATGAGGCCGTGTTGTTTGCCATCTGTCTTGCCTCAGAGCAGTATTTTTTGCAGTCTTTGCTGCTTTCGTTGGTCTCTTAATTAAAACTTTGTTGTGCTTTGCTTCTCTGGTGAAAAGCAGGTTGTGTTAGTGATGATCATGGGGTTTTGTGGTCATTGAGTAATGTGGACTGTTGAACTTCAAGAAAATACTGATTTTCTTATATCCAGCGAGCTTCCTAGATTTTGTGGGGAACCAGTGTTCTCATCATTGGAAGATGTGCTCTCTAGTGTGAAGCAGTGATTTTCACATTTGCCCTGTGATTCGGTTGTGTTTATGTTGTGGAGCAGAAAGACCTAGCCAGGGAGTTAGGAGAGCGGGATTGGAGTTGTAAGGTCAACCTTATTGTGACCTTGAGCCAGTTAACTGTGTATCTGGTCTGTAACATGAGAGATTTGGACTAGATGTTCTCTGACCATCCTCCCTGACCTAAAAATTCCATAGTTCTTTGTATTCATATATACTGGATGTGAAAAGTCCCTGGAATAAATTACAGGAACAAAAATCAGCCAGGAATGGCTAGTTGATAGTCCTGAAAAGACAACATCATTGCTGAATCATATCTTCAAGTTGAATTATTTATTTTTGAAAAAACCTTTCTATAGCATCCTGAGAAACTTATTTCTTATTGTTGTTGCTTTTTTAAAAAAAAATTGAGATAGAATTCACATACCATAGAATTCACTTACCATAAAATTCACCATTTTAAAGTGTCCAACTAAGAGGTTTTTAGTGTACTCACAAAGTTGTGTAGCCATCACCACTATTTAATTCCAGATCATTTTCATCACCAAAAAGAAACCCCATACCCATTAGGAGTCATTCCCTAGTCACCTGTACCCGAGTCCTTGGCAGTCACTCATCTACTTTCTGTCTCTATGGATTTGCCTATTCTGGTTGTTTCATATATGGAATCAAACAATATGTGGCCTTTTGTGTCTGGCTTCCTTTATGTAGCCTAATGTTTTTAAGATTCATCCAAATCATAACATGGATTTGTACTTTATTTCTTTTTATGGCTGAATAATATTCTATCAAATGTGTATGATACATTTTGTTTATTCATTCATCAGTTGATGGACATTTGGGTTGCCTCCACTTTTAGGCTATTATGAATAATCCTGTGAATATTCTTGTATAAATTTTTGTGTAGACATATGTTTTCACTTCTCTTGGGTATATACCTAGGAGTGGAATTGCTAAGTCACTTTAACTTTTTAAACTTAAACTTTTTAAAGTCAGTTTAACTTTTTGAGGAGCTGCCAAACTGTTTGCCAAAGAGGCTGCACCACTTGACATTCTTACCAGCCATGTGTAAGGGTTCTGATTTCTCCACATCCTTGACAACACTTGTTATGTTTGTCTTTTTTATTACACCCATCTTAGTGGGTGTGAAGTGGTGGGTTTGATTTGTGTTTCTCTGATGGATGACTAATGATTTTGAGTGTTGTTTTATATGCCCATGGCTGTGTGTATCTTCTTTGGAGAACTATCTATTCAAATCCTTTGCCATGTTTATATTGGATTATTTGTCTTTTTATTGTTGAGTTGTAATCTGAACATTAGACCCAGATCAGATATATAATTTGCAAGTAATAATTTCCATTTTGTAGATTGTTTTTTCACTCATTTGATGGTGTCCTTCAAAGGACAAATTTTTTAATTTTGATGACATCCAGAATAGTCATTTTTCCTTTGGTTGCATAATACAGTCACAAAGATTTACACCTATATTCTGTTTTATAGTTTCAGTTCTTACATTTAGGTCTTTGATCCATTTTGAGTTAATATTTGTATATGATGTGAGGTAGGGGTCCAACTTCATTCTTTTGCATATGGATATATCTAGTTGTCCTGGCACCATTTCTTGGGAAGACTTTTCTTCTTGAATTCTCTTGGCATCCTTTTTAAAAGTTGATTTACTTCTGATATATGAGTTTATTTCTGGACCCTCAGTTCTGTTCCATTGATCTTTATGCCTATCCTTTATGCTAGTACCATAAAGCCTTAATTAACTGTAGGCCTTATGGTATGTTTGGAAATCAGGAAGTGTGAGTCTTTCAACTTTGTTTTTTTTTCCCAAGATTGTTTTGGCTATTGAGGCTCCCTTGCATTTCCATATGAATTTTAGGATCAACTTTTCAATTCCTGCAAAAAAGCCAGCTGAGATTTTCATTGAGGTTATGTTGACACTGTAGTTCAATTTGGGGAGTATAGACATCTTAACAATCTATCATAACCTCTTCTATCTATGAACTTGGAAGTTTTTTTCATTTTCTTTTCTTTTCTTTTTTTTTTTTTTTTGAGACGGAATTTTCCTCTGTTGCCCAGGCTGGAGTGCAATGGTGCAATCTTGGCTCACTGCAACATTGGCCTCCCAAAGTGCTGGGATTGCAGGCATGAGCCACTGCACCTGGCCTCATTTTCTTGTCTTTAATTTCTTTCAGTAATGTTTTGTAGTTTTCAATGTACAAATCTTACACTTCTTCTGTTAAATTTATTCCTAAGTACTTTATTCTTTTTGATGTGAGTGGAATTGTTTTCTTAATTTCATTTCTGGATTATTCATTGCTAGTGTATAGAAATATGGTTACTTTTTGTATATTGATCTTATGGCCTACAATTTGCTGAATTTGTTTATTGGCTTTTATAGTTTTGTGTATTTGTATGTGTATTCCTTAGGATTTTTAATATGCAAAATATCATCTGCAAATAGAGACAGTTTTGTTTATTCTTTAATAAGCTGAGCACCTTTTATTTCTTTTTTTTGTTTTTTTGAGACGGAGTCTCGCTCTGTCGCCCAGGCTGGAGTGCATGGCGCCATCTCGGCTCACTGCAAGCTCTGCCTCCCAGGTTCACGCCATTCTCCTGCCTCAGCCTCCCGAGTAGCTGGGACTACAGGTGCCCGCCACCACGCCTGGCTAATTTTTTTTTTTTTGTATTTTTAGCAGAGATGGGGTTTCACCATGGTCTTGATCTCCTGATCTCGTGATCTGCCCGCCTCGGCCTCCCAAAGTGCTGGGATTAGAGGCGTGAGCCACCGCGCTGGCCTATTGCTTTTTCTTATCTGATTGCTGGATCAGTTCTTAATCATCTTTAAATTCCCAATGATTTGCACAGAATAGGTGCTCAGTAACTTTATTGATGAACTTCGGTATTAAAAATCAGTTTTTATGTAAGCTGCAGTTTCTTGTATTTAATTTGTTTTATTCTTTATTTGGCCTCTGGGCATGTTGAGAAAATAGGAAGATTTGCTTGCTTGGTCTTTAGTTGCAAAGGAAGTTAGTGGAAATGTTTTTGCATTTGTAAATGGGTTTTAGATATTTGCCTTGTCTGGCCACGGTGCTTGGTAGTCACTCAGGAGGCTTAGAGCCAGGCCTCGTGTGTTCTCTGCAACCGCAAACCCTTTCCAAGCTGCTGTTTCTGCTGGTGAGTGTGGCTGGTGTTTTGGTTGCTTTCTATCAACATTGCCTTGATTTGGTCCCCACAGGAGACTGCTCACTTCTTGACAAAAGGTAATTATTGAGATTCCTGGTTTTCTTCTCACACGGTTTAATGACTGTATTCTCTACATTTTAGGCTTTGGACGTGGACCGGATGGTTCTTTACAAAATGAAGAAATCCGTGAAAGCAATCAACAGCTCTGGGCTGGGTGAGTATACATCCTTCCCTAGAGGTTTCTGTAGACTCACAGCACCTCCGTCATTCTGTTGCAGCTCACGTGGAAAATGAAGAGCAGTACACCCAGGCTCTGGAGAAGTTTGGCGGCAACTGTGTATGCAGAGATGACCCAGATTTAGGAAGTGCGTTCCTGAAGTTCTCAGTGTTTACAAAGGAGTTGACAGCACTTTTCAAAAACCTGGTAAGCAGCTCTGTGTATGAAATGCTGCGGTTAATAAGAATCTCCTTTTGTTTTTGTTTTTTAGATTCAGAATATGAACAACATAATCTCCTTCCCTTTGGACAGTTTGCTGAAGGGGGACCTGAAAGGAGTGAAAGGGGTATGACATTGACACTGTGACACCAGGGGCAGGTCTTGCCTAATTTATTATTCTTTGTTTACAGGATCTGAAAAAGCCTTTTGATAAAGCTTGGAAGGACTATGAAACAAAAATGTGAGTGTTCTCGTTTTTAAATTTACGTATAGGCATCTTGATGTATCCTTGCTTTCACACGTAGAACCAAGATAGAAAAGGAGAAAAAGGAACACGCCAAGCTCCATGGGATGATTCGGACTGAAATAAGCGGAGCGGAAATTGCCGAAGAGATGGAAAAGGAGAGGCGCTTCTTCCAGCTACAGATGTGCGAGGTAAGGCGGTGGTGAAGGCAGGTCCTACAGCCTTCCATGACATTTCCTTTTCATTGTTCAACAGTATCTGCTGAAGGTCAACGAAATCAAGATTAAAAAGGGAGTAGATTTACTTCAGAATCTGATCAAATACTTTCATGCCCAATGCAAGTAAGTTCTTCTCTGTTATGTTATCTTAAATGATGTCATCTCTGTTTCTTCTTTTTCCTGCTAGTTTTTTTCAGGATGGACTCAAAGCCGTGGAAAGCCTCAAACCTTCCATTGAAACGCTGTCTACGGATCTTCACACGGTGAGTAGCTTCCCTCCCACTGTGGTTTAAAAATTGGTTCTGTTGTGTGTGTGTGTTTTTAAAGATCAAACAGGCCCAGGATGAAGAAAGAAGGCAGTTGATACAGCTTCGAGATATTTTGAAATCCGCATTGCAGGTTGAACAGAAAGAGGTGAGGGGATTTAATTTTGAAAGATTGCAGTTCTCCCAAATGCGTTTACCTTTTGTGACCGAAGTCTAGGAGAGTAAGTAGTTCAGTATTTTAATAAATTGCAGAAGATTAAAAACACACTCTTCACCATTTTTTAGGACTCCCAAATTCGTCAGAGCACAGCTTATAGCTTACATCAGCCTCAGGGAAACAAGGAACATGGGACCGAGCGGAACGGCAGCCTCTACAAGAAGAGTGACGGGTACGTGAGGGGGTGTGGCTAGAGTTTAAATGAACTCTTATTGTTTCTCCCACTTATCCACAAGGATCCGAAAAGTGTGGCAGAAAAGGAAATGTTCAGTTAAAAATGGTTTTCTGACCATATCCCATGGTACCGTAAGTATTCTCTTTTAATCCATGGTGTCTGCAACCTTTTTTGTTGTTTTTTGCTTTTAAACAGGCTAACCGGCCTCCTGCAAAGCTCAACCTGCTAACCTGCCAGGTGAAGACCAACCCTGAGGAGAAGAAGTGCTTTGACCTCATTTCACGTAAGGCTCCCTCTGAGATGCCGCGCCATAGAGGCTCACAGTTGAAATTCCTCTTGCTATGCAGATGACAGAACTTACCACTTTCAAGCTGAAGATGAACAGGAATGTCAAATGTAAGTTACATGGTGGTGGGACTTTGGGCTGGAATTTAACACAGCGTTGCTCTTGTTTTTCTAGATGGATGTCTGTGCTGCAAAATAGCAAAGAAGAAGCTTTAAACAATGCATTTAAGGGGGATGACAATACTGGAGAAAATAACATCGTCCAAGAACTGACAAAGGAGATCATCTCAGAAGTGCAGAGGATGACGGGCAATGACGTCTGCTGTGACTGTGGGGCGCCAGGTGACCCAGGGACCCCACCCGACCCTGGGCTCGAAGCTCAAATCTGCCCTGTTCTCTTTGGCAGATCCTACATGGCTTTCCACCAACCTGGGCATCCTGACCTGCATCGAGTGTTCCGGAATCCACCGAGAGCTGGGGGTTCATTATTCCAGGATGCAGTCCCTGACCTTAGATGTACTGGGAACATCTGAGCTGCTGGTAATTTTTAAATCCTTGATTTCAGATTGGAAGAGTATCCTGAAATAGACTTTCATTTTTGCAGCTCGCCAAGAATATTGGGAATGCAGGCTTTAATGAGATCATGGAATGTTGCCTACCAGCTGAGGACTCAGTCAAACCCAACCCAGGCAGCGACATGTAAGTATGGGACTGGCTATTCTCATTTGCTGATGATTTGCAAGGCAATTACGTTTGGTTTCAGGAATGCAAGAAAGGACTACATCACAGCCAAGTACATCGAGAGGAGATACGCAAGGAAGAAGCACGCGGATAACGCGGCGAAGCTTCACAGTCTTTGCGAGGCCGTCAAAACGAGAGATATTTTTGGATTGCTCCAAGCTTATGCTGATGGTGTGGATCTTACGGAAAAAATCCCACTGGCCAACGGACATGTAAGAGTGTGGGTTGTTGCTACTTTAAAAAAGAATTCTGGAATGCCTTTGTTTGGTTTTTCAGGAGCCGGATGAAACGGCCCTCCACCTTGCAGTCAGATCCGTGGATCGAACCTCTCTTCACATTGTAGACTTTTTAGTTCAGAACAGGTAGGTGTTCTGAAATTAAGGGAGGCACTCGTTATGCTCTCTCTCTGTTCCTGTTCTCGGGCAGTGGGAACCTGGATAAACAGACAGGGAAAGGCAGCACAGCCCTGCACTACTGCTGCCTGACCGACAATGCCGAGTGCCTCAAGTTGCTCCTGCGGGGGAAGGCCTCCATCGAGATAGGTGAGTGGGCCCGGGCCCCGGGGGTGGGCTCATAACGCCTCCTTTGCTCGCCCTTGAATTTTAGCAAACGAGTCAGGAGAGACTCCGCTGGACATTGCCAAGCGCCTCAAGCACGAGCACTGTGAGGAGCTGGTGAGTCTCCCACCACAAGGACGGGGTGGGGCCAACAGCACTGACCATCCCTCTGTTCTCTCAGCTGACCCAAGCCTTATCTGGAAGATTTAATTCTCACGTTCACGTTGAATATGAATGGCGACTACTCCACGAAGACCTGGATGAAAGTGATGACGACATGGATGAGAAATTGCAGGTCTGTGCCAGGTTGCTAACCATTAAGAGTTTTCACACGCCTCTGCCCCAATGTTCTCCTGCAGCCCAGTCCCAACCGGCGGGAAGACCGGCCCATCAGCTTCTACCAGCTGGGCTCCAACCAGCTTCAGTCTAACGCTGTATCTTTGGCCAGAGATGCTGCAAACCTTGCCAAGGAGAAGCAGAGGGCTTTCATGCCCAGCATCTTGCAGAATGAGACTTACGGAGCCCTCCTGAGTGGCAGCCCACCTCCCGCCCAGCCTGCAGCCCCCAGCACCACCAGCGCCCCCCCGCTTCCTCCACGGAATGTTGGCAAAGGTATGAAGCTGTCCGTCATCCCTGTGAATATAGCATGCGTCTGTGTGCATGCGTGTGGGTTCAGTTCAGACAGCCTCCTCTGCTAACACCCTGTGGAAGACAAACTCTGTAAGTGTGGACGGTGGAAGCCGGCAGCGATCTTCGTCAGATCCGCCAGCTGTCCATCCACCGCTGCCCCCTCTTCGCGTGACATCTACCAGTACGTTTTTTTCCTTTTTCCTTTCTTGCCCGACCCTCTGCACGTCTCTCCCTGTCCTCCGCAGATCCCCTGACCCCCACGCCGCCCCCACCCGTTGCCAAGACGCCCAGCGTAATGGAAGCCTTGAGCCAGCCGAGCAAGCCTGCCCCGCCTGGGATCTCACAGATCAGGCCCCCACCTCTGCCCCCACAGCCGCCCAGCCGCCTCCCGCAGAAGAAGCCTGCGCCGGGGTAAGCCACCCCCAGCCAGCTCGGCCATCCGTGCAGTAAATCTACTTTTTCCCTGTCTTTGTAGGGCTGACAAGTCCACCCCACTGACCAACAAAGGCCAACCGAGAGGACCTGGTAATTATTTAATTTGGGACTGAGTTTGTTTCATGTCTTAAGCTGCTTCATTTTTGCCCTACAGTGGATCTCTCTGCAACGGAAGCTCTGGGTCCTCTGTCCAATGCTATGGTCCTGCAGCCCCCTGCACCCATGCCTAGGAAGTCGCAGGCAGTAAGTGACGAGCCCCCTTTCCTGCCTCTCTGCACACTAACCGTTGTTCCCTCTCCTGACCCAGACCAAGTTGAAGCCTAAGCGGGTGAAAGCGCTCTATAACTGTGTGGCTGACAACCCCGATGAGCTCACCTTCTCCGAGGGGGATGTGATCATCGTGGACGGGGAGGAGGACCAGGAGTGGTGGGTGAGTCAAGGGTGGGCCTGGGAGGTTCCTGGTTAATAACAACCTACACTTTTCTCCATTTCAGATTGGCCACATTGATGGAGATCCTGGTCGCAAAGGCGCATTCCCGGTGTCATTTGTGCACTTTATCGCTGACTGAATTGCTACTGAACAAAAGCATTAACAGTTATGTTCCTGTTTCGTTATTGGTACCAAAACTCTTGCCAGATAACCAGTTTCATGAACTGTTTGTATGGCAGCCCATGTTCTCTAATGCCACTGCTCTGTTTTAAAAACTCAGAGGCAATTTTTACATATCAGTAATTGTTTTTATAATTTGTGGTTTTCATGAAACATTGCTATGCATTTATTAGGAAAAACTGAATTTCCCAACAGGTGAACTGAAAAGTTATTTTAACTATTATACATAATCAAGATCCTGCCTCTACGGAATTAGCTAAACCTAAAAATGTTTGCATTAATGAATAAATTCTTCCTGCATTCCTTGGCCCAGTTCTGGAGTTGGTGACCTTTATCACAATTATTATTTTAGGCGGCCAGTGAACTGCTGCTTCAGAAGTCCATAGCCCAGCTCTGAACTTTCTCGATAAAATGCCATCAGTTCACCTTTAAAGACACACATTCCTTTGAAATCCACCCAGTGTTTAAAAAGCAACTTGGAAATTTACACATTAGCATTGTACTTTCTAGCCCTAATTTGTGAGGTTGCAGCTATCATTATATTCTGCATGTATGTATAACCTGTTGTGAACAATCATACTTAACAAAACTACTGATGGTTTATGACAACGTAGGGTAACTACAGTTCATTCTGTTCCAGGTTATATAAAACTGCATTTCCTGAATTTGGTTAAAAACTAAGGATGATGGATTGCAAAACAGTTCTTTTAAATTAGTTTATATGCTTTAGGTGTTTTGGAATTTGCCTTCTTGAACTTCCTGAGTCACACAGAAAGCAACTGTACACAGTAGAATTCTGTGGCGCAGACCATGCTGTATTAACACATCACTTGCTGTTTCCTACTGAGTGTACCACTGCCTTCCCTTCTAGCCCAGGAGAATGTTTACTCAGTTTAGTGTCTTGTATTTCTATAATACTCCAACAGGAATGGTAGTCACACTGTCTTGAAATTGAATCTGTCCATCTGTTTATAATCAAGAACATATCAGAAATATATAGGTCCCAGGTAATACTCCCAAACATCCCACTTTTTACTGTTTCAGGCCATCATATCATTCTTAAGCTACTTGGGGTGGTAGTAGAGGATTAGGTTGTCTATTATAAAACCAAAACTCATTCGTTTAATGAACTTGACTGTCATACCTCTATTTAGTAATTGCGAGGGTAAGATTCATAGTAGGAATATTGGAAATTTTGGCACTCTGAGAATAAATAGGCATATGATACCCACTTGGACTTTTAACAAAAGTAAAGGAATAAATTTGCATATAGGCTTGGAAAGTGAGGCAGCAATGCTGTTAACTGCATTTGTTGTGATGGTGCATTTGATTGAAGCAGCTTGTCTTTATTATGCAAGACTGTGTAGAGTTTTTTTTTTTTTTGGCATTGTACTTTTTGTTTTTGTTATAAAGGAAGACAGAACAAACTGGAATGTTTTATGATGTTGTATAGCAATCGCTTTTTACCTTTCAAAGTTCCGGGTAAAAATGTGTTATATCTGTAGTTTTTTGTTTTTGTTTTTTTTTAAAGCACTACATCTGTTTTCACTAATTGTTAATTTCTGTTTGAACCCTTCATTTAATTTTCTCATAGATTTAAGTAAACAGATGTATTTTGCACAGTGCACTTATGTCTATTTTAACAATCCTCCTGCATCTGTATTTTATAGTCAGCCTTTTGACCACCTGGTGCCAGCTATATAAGGAATAAAGTTGATTCATATCAACATTAGAACTCCAGTCCCAAACTAATCTGTCAGGTTCACTGGTACATAAATACCTAGGAAATATTTTTCCAGTCTACAATTTGGTGCTATTGTGCAGTAACTAATAGTACTCTTACCAGAGGAGAAATTATATTAACGACCCTGCTAATATCCTTTCTTAGTTATTTGCTCCTTGCAAATTAAAAAAGCAACTAAGAGAAAGAAAAACATTGTAGATATCTATTTATATTTAAAGTTTATGTTTCATGAACTGCAGCTGCAGGATTCTGGCATTTTGCATGCCATTCTCCATCAGATCTGGGATGATGGCTCAGAACATGTACACAGACTAAGAGTAACTGTGTGATCTGTTAAGGGGTGGATAACATAATATGCAGCTTAGGATGCTATTTTGAGATGTATGATATTCAGTTCATTCACCTGATTACTTTGGTTGCAGCACAACTGTATATATTGTATAACCGAAATTGATTATTTTCATTGTCCTTAATGCAGTGATTTATAATTAGAGCATGTTTAATAAGTTTACTCTTCTTGTTAACTAGTCATTTGACTGGAAAAAAATAAAATACTTTTAAATGGACATGGTTTTATTTTTAATGTTTTTAATCTTTA